GAGAAATTAGCAGCTTCTGTCGCTGGGCTGTCTCGGTCTCCTGTAACCACGATGTTTTTGCAGAGAGCGTATTTTGTTGTTCTTGCAGAGTGCTGGGAATGAATTGCTGGCTCTGTGCTCAGAAAAAACACCAGCTATGACCAGCTACAAGGCATCTTGTATTCTCAGAAAATGTTTTCAGCAGGGATGATGTCAGCTGCTTCATCACTGGCCGATGTCTCTGACCAGCCTCTTTCCTTGGCCCTTGAGCTTACATCATATAGAGATTAGCTCTCCTAGCCCCATTCGGTGTGGGAAGATGGGAATTTTGCTACTACAGGAATTTTTGTAACTCAACTCTGCTCGCGCCGCCATAAGGCATTCTAACTTAGCCAAACACTTTCGAGTAGAGCTGTCCAGCAGATGCAGCAGGATGGCTTTGCAAGAGTCGGAGTTTTGGCGTTAGACCTAGGTTCAGAGCTCAGATCCACTTCTTCCTAGCCTTACGACTTAGGGTAAGTGAGTTGGCCTCTCCGAGCCTCAGTTTCCTCTTTAACCTTGGATCTATCCTGTGGATTTCATTGGTTTTCACAGAGCAGTTAGCAGAGGGATGCCACACAGTAATCCCTTGGTAAATGGTACTGATGTAACAATAAATGAGTGAGGTAAATTGGAGAAAGCCCAGGCATCAAGGGCCTCCCAGCAAGAGTTCAGATTCCAGCTCTGACCCTTTCAAACTCTGTTGGGCAGGTTGTTTTAATGGGAAGAGCCTGTTTTCCTTATAGAGTTGTGAGGATTAAATGGGATGATGTAGGTAAAGTGGGAAGCCCAATGCTTAGCACATAGTAGAACCTCAGTAATTGTTAGTCTCTTTCTTTCCTTTCCTTATTGACTGATTGAGACAAGGTCTTGCTCTGTCACCCAGGCCGGAGTGCAGTGGTGCCATCATAGCTCACTGCAGCCTCAAACTCCTGGGCTCAGTGGATCCCCCCACCTCAGACTCCCAAGTAGCTAAGACTACAGGTGGGTGTCACCACACCCACCTAATTTTTTTTTTTTTTTTTTTTGTAGAGACGGAGTCTAACTATGTTGTCCAGGCTTGTCTTGCCCTTAATTATCTTTTAGCTTTTACTTTCTTCCGCCTTTTCCCTCACCTACCCAGGTTGGTTTGAGATTTGTTTTAGATAGGCTTCCTGTCCTTATTGTGAGTATTTTGAACATCAGCTGGGCTGTTTGGATCCCTTTCCTTTATTTATTGTTTTTCAGCAACAAACAAGGGTGTGGACTGTGGTGCGATTATAGAGCAGCAGACGCTGAGCCGAGCTTGAGACTGGCTGACTTTGTAAAAAATCAGTCTCTTTGAGTTCAAGGCTGACTTCCTTGGAGAAAAATTACAGCAGTATTCGGAAGCTTAATGTCTCTGTGTTTGAATGGTTCTCAGACTACCAAAAAACAGACCCTGGGGCCAGAGGCGTGATGGCAGCTTCTCTTAGATAAGTCAAGAATGGTAAATGCATGTGTGACTATCCTCTCCAGTGGTGCAATACATTTATTTATGTAGAGATGGAGTTTTTGCTCTGTTGCCCAGGCTGGAGTGCAATGGCACGATCTCAGCTCACTGCAACCTCTCCCTCCTGGGTTCACGCCATTCTCCTGCCTCAGCCTCCTGAGTAGCTGGGATTACAGGTGTTCGTCCAGCTAATTTTTGTATTTTTAGTAGAGGCGGGGTTTCGCTATGTTGGCCAGGCTAGTCTCAAACTCCCAATCTCAGGCGATCCACCCACCTTGGCCTCCCAGAGTTGTAGGATTACAGGCGTGAGCCACCGCGCCTGGCCTGCATTTTTATTTTTTAAGAGAATATACATTTTAAATTGTTTATTTTTTTATGGACAGAACAGTATGAAGTTAGAGCACATACCTACTTTGATACTAGGTGGTATGCTCTTCCAGCTAGAGCTGCAGGCAGGATGTGTCTCCTTTATTGCTGTCCTCTACCTGTCCCACCCATCCCCATTCCCCGACTGGGTCCAGCTCAGGCAGAGGGTGGGGGCTGCAGAAATGCTTGCTGGACATGGGAATCGTGGGGTGGTGAGAGGAATACAGGTTCCAAGTCAGAAGGCCAGGCTTGGATTATCGGGTCCATCATCTGCTAACCTTGAGCTACTTGTCGTACCTCATGCCATCTTTCTGAGCCCGTTTCTTTGCTCTCCAGCTGATCTCCCAGGATTCTTGGGAGGTACCAATGAGAAACTAAAGTGATGGCATCGTGAATGCAGACATCCTTTGCAGCATCCATTTCTCTTTTTCTCTTTTCTTTTTCTTTTTCTTTTTTTTTTTTTAGAGACGGAGTCTCGCTCTGTTGCCCAGGCTGGAGTGCAATGGGGCGATCTCGGCTCACTGCAGCCTCCGCCTCCTGGGTTCTAGCAATTCTCCTGCCTCAGCCTCCCGAGTAGCTGTGATTACAGGCGCATGCTGCCACACCCGTCTAATTTTTTTTTAAATTTTGGTAGAGACGGGGTTTCACCGTGTTGCCCAGGCTGGTCTCGAACTCCTGAGCTCAGGCAATCCACCTGCCTCGGCCTCCCAAAGTGCTAAGATTACAGGCGTGAGCCACCGTGCCTGGCTGCAGCATCCATTTCACCTACTTTATCAAGCACAGGCAGGCTCTGTGTTAGGCATCGTGGTGAACAACACAGACATGGTCCTTGCCTTTATGGAGCTTACCACGAGCTTACCAGCTTACCAGGGAGGGTGAGGGGTGGACAAAGAGAGGAAGCTAATGAATGAATGAAGTTGATAGTTTCAGATTGTGGTTATCGTAGGAGAATGTGACAGTGTGGAACTGGGAAGGTGAGATAGGGTGGTACCTCTAGAGGCTGATGTTTGAGCTGAGGCCTGAATGATGAGAATCTTCCTGAAGCAGAATTTTATCCCAAGTGGATTTTGTTTTCTTTTGTAAAGACAGGGTATTGCTATGTTGCCCAGGCTGGTCTCGAACTCCTGGCCTTGAGCAATCCTCCTGCCTTGGCCTTCCAAAGTTTAGGGATTACAGGCGTGAGCCCCCGCACCTGGCCCCTAAATGGATGTGTTTGCCTCCTGTACTCCTCAGCCTTATTTGTCACTGTAGCACTGGGCTCCCTCAGCAGTGCAGTGTGTTGGAGACAGTGGCCTCTCTGTGTCCCTAGTTTTGCTACACATCCCACCTCTCACCGCACCATTAGTACTCCCAGGAGTCTCCTCCTGGGGACAAAATCTGTGGAGGAGCCAGACTACTGGCTCTTTGAGATGAGGATGATTTTGTTGACCTCCTGATAGTTGCTGGGCTCGTAGGACCTTCCTAGCTGAACACAGGTCTGCTAAAGGAGTCCCCCACATGCCAGGCCCAGTCCTGCTGCAGCTTCTCTCAGCCCCTTGCTGTCTCCCACACTCAGCAGACATGAAGCACACAGGTCACCTTACTGAGCAAGATGGTCACAGGCCTGCACCCACGGAGCTTCTGGGCAGGAGCAGCAGGACCAGAGCATGTGAAAATGCACATCTACCACCCAGTCAGAGGTATTTGCCCCACTCAGAGAAGGCCTGTCCACGAATGACATGCTTCTTGTTCCCCTCCTTCCAGAGCACTCCGCTGGTCCAGGCGGCAACATGTCCATGCTTTTAGTGATGTCCCTGCCTCTAATCCAGAAGCCATGGAGGAGATAAGGTAGCCCCCCTCGATCGGATGGGGAAGCCCAGTTCAATGGATACTAAATTCAAGGATGACTTATTTCGGAAGTACGTGCAGTTCCATGAGAGCAAAGTGGATACCACCACCAGCAGGCAGCGGCCTGGCAGCGATGAGTGCCTGCGGGTGGCAGCCTCAACCCTGCTCAGCCTGCACAAGGTGGATCCCTTTTATCGATTCCGGCTGATCCAGTTCTATGAGGTGGTGGAGAGCTCCTTGCGCTCGCTCAGCTCCTCTAGCCTGCGGGCTCTGCACGGCGCCTTCAGCATGCTGGAGACGGTGGGCATCAACCTCTTCCTCTACCCGTGGAAGAAGGAATTCAGAAGCATCAAGGTGAGGTCCTGGAGCAGCCTCCATACAGGCCCCCCACCTTTCTTTTCTACTCCCTCCCTTCTAGACCTACACGGGCCCTTTTGTTTATTATGTCAAGTCGACATTACTGGAAGAGGACATCCGAGCCATCCTGAGCTGCATGGGCTACACACCTGAGCTGGGCACTGCATACAAGCTCAGAGAGCTCGTGGAGACCCTCCAGGTGAAGATGGTCTCCTTTGAGCTCTTTCTGGCCAAAGTCGAGTGTGAGCAGATGCTAGAAATCCACTCACAAGTGAAGGACAAGGGCTACTCCGAGCTGGACATTGTGAGCGAGCGCAAGAGCAGTGCAGAGGATGTGCGCGGCTGCTCGGACGCCCTGCGGCGGCGGGCAGAGGGCCGGGAGCACCTGACGGCCTCCATGTCACGAGTGGCACTCCAGAAGTCGGCCAGCGAGCGGGCGGCCAAGGACTACTACAAGCCCCGCGTGACCAAGCCCTCGAGGTCAGTGGATGCCTATGACAGCTACTGGGAGAGCCGGAAGCCACCCCTGAAGGCCTCATTGAGTCTTCGGAAGGAGCCTGTGGCAACGGATGTGGGGGACGACCTCAAGGATGAGATCATCCGCCCATCCCCTTCGCTGCTGACCATGGCCAGCTCCCCCCACGGCAGCCCGGATGTGCTTCCACCCGCCTCCCCCAGCAACGGCCCGGCCCTGCTGCGCGGTACCTACTTCTCCACTCAGGATGACGTGGATCTGTACACAGACTCTGAACCCAGGGCCACCTACCGTCGGCAGGATGCTCTGCGGCCGGATGTGTGGCTGCTCAGAAACGATGCCCACTCCCTCTACCACAAGCGCTCGCCCCCTGCCAAAGAGTCCGCCCTCTCCAAGTGCCAAAGCTGCGGGCTGTCCTGCAGCTCCTCCCTCTGCCAGCGCTGTGACAGCCTGCTCACCTGTCCTCCAGCTTCCAAGCCCAGCGCCTTCCCCAGCAAGGCCTCGACTCATGACAGCCTGGCCCACGGGGCATCTCTGCGGGAGAAGTACCCAGGCCAGACTCAGGGCCTCGACCGCCTCCCGCACCTTCACTCCAAATCCAAGCCCTCCACCACGCCCACTTCCCGCTGTGGCTTCTGCAACCGCCCAGGCGCCACCAACACCTGCACCCAGTGTTCAAAAGTCTCATGTGACGCCTGCCTCAGCGCTTACCATTATGACCCCTGCTACAAAAAGAGTGAGCTGCACAAGTTCATGCCCAACAACCAGCTGAACTACAAGTCCACCCAGCTCTCCCATCTCGTGTACAGATAGACCGGCCTCGCCCCTTCCAGCTCCAAGGGCTACATCAACCGACCTTTCGGGTTTCACGGTGAAGAAGTACTAACGCATTGATCTCAGAGGCGGAGGCCTGCACTTGACCATGTAGGTGGCAGAGATCGTGGGCTGGCTGTGTCCACGTGGGAGTTCACTTAGCGACTCAGATATCTCAACCAATGGCTGCTTTGTTGTCTGACAAGGGAGAAGGTGGCACTTCCGTTCAGATTCATTTTGCTAATCTCTCCACTCCCTGTTCAGTTGGTTCTTTTTTTGGGGTTTTGTTTTGTTTTGTTTTGTTGTTTTGTTTTTTCCTTTAAAGAGGATTTCTGTCTCTGGGACCCTCGCTGCACCTACCCCTCCCATTGCAAAGCCAACTTGGACTGGGAAGGGCCCTTCAGGTCACCAAACATCCACCTGGAGCGGCGAGCTAGAGGCCTGTTGGCTTGTGAAATGAGCCCTCCTGCCACACGGGGCCTCTCCCAAAGGCTCATCCCTTGGCCGCCCCCTTCCTAAACACAAGGATCCCCAGCTGGACTCCCCACCCCCTGGCTTCCCCACCTCTCCAGGTGTCAAAGGTGAACCGAGTCCAGTATTAGCTGAATGTCATTTCGTACACCACAGCTCAGTCAGCCCATGGCCTTCGTGAACTTTGCTCCAACACACTGATGTGTGGGCTTCCCACAGCAGGACTGACTTCCCCCTTTCTGTTGTTTGCACATGCCCCTCTTACTGTACTGTCAATAGATATTTTTGAGATTTATTTTTAAATAAATATTCAACTTGCTGTGTGTTTCAACGTGGTTAAAAAAATGAATTATGTAGCTATTTATTAAATGCCCTGGGTTCTTTAGTCTTCCAAGGGAGGGCCTCGCGCCCATTCGTGTTGTATCCTCCACTCACTATGGCCCGAGGGGAGAGGAGAGTTTGGGGCAGGGAGGAACAGACATGAAGCCTCCTTTTCTTGAGCTGGTGGAGAGCCACTGTCTTCCCTGCAGTAACTATCTATACACCTACCTCCAGTGTGCACTTAGGGGGTGAGCGCGGGTGTCGAGGTCTGTGTGTCTGCAGACTGCTAACCTATGACAATTCAGGGACCTCACCTGTCGGACCTATAGCTTGCTGAGCAGGAACCTTGCACTTCACACTTCTTGAGTCTCGTTTCAGAAGGAAAATCATTTGGGATTCCTACTGCCCCTCCATCTCAATCCTCTTCTCTTCACCAGTTTCCAGGACTCATCTGCAACATTTGCAATCTTTTTGCACTAAAAGTGGGCAGGAGTCGGCATGTGCCCATCAGAGAGACGGCTCCTCAGATGCTCAGCTAAGCCTAAGCGCTTCCAAGCCTGAAGGCCCCTTCAGCTTCTCATGTGAATTACCAACCCCTGGATTTTCCTTGTGGGGGTACAAGAGCAGGAGTGGGGCAAGAGTTTGAAAATAAAGCCGCTTCCTTGTGAACTAACTATATTTTAGCCATAACTGTTTGTGATGTACACAATGTTAAGGGATTTATATGCAGTGGGCTTTTCTGGGAGAAAGTTATTCAGCTCTTGAGCAAGTTTAAGTCTGGCTGAATCCTGAGGCCACTGTGAATTTGCTGATGTTCTTCCAACTCAGTTGAGTGATTTTAAGGTTTTCCAAATCTTCTATGGCTCTCTTTTTAATATATATATATATATATATATATATATATATATATATATATATATATATCTATCTGGTAGATCACATGTAGATGTACAGTGTGTATATTAAGCTGAATTTCAACCAACTTTATTACTAAGACCAGCCTAGCAGGGCATTCATCTTTGATGTTCTTCCTTTTCACATTTCAGAATCGGCAATGCCTGGCCCACTCCTGAGAGCTCTAGTTTTCTAGTTTTCCATTTCCAGATTGCGCCAGCATTACAGTAACTAACTCTTTCTAACCAACCGTGATGCCACGTAACTTACCCTATGGACAAAAGCAGGAATGACTAACACATCCTAGGAGGGAAAGTCCAGTGTACCTGTCATCACGGACGCACTGTGGTCACAGACTGGAATACGAAATACTACAGCCCTGCTCCCAGGTGTGCATCTTACTGGATGAGGTTGCTGTGATTGAGATAGTTAAATACATGCTAATTTAAAAATGCAGATGTTTTACATTTGATTTCTACCAAGAGTTGAAATGTTGAGAGATGATTAAAAATAATAATAATAAAGTGTCTTCCATTGTTAAATGAAGTGTTTGGGGTTTTATGTCCCCTGGCCC